CCAGGCTGGTCTCAAACCCCTGGTCTCAAGATATCCTCCTGCCTCAGCCTCCCAAAGTGCTGGGATTACAGCAAGAGCCACTGCACCTGGCCTTGCTTACTTTTAAATAAGCAGCCACCAGTGATTTTCTCAAGCTGTTAAGCAAAAATGCAGAACACAGTTTGCCTGTTCCTTAGTTTGGAGATTTTGTCTTTAACAACTTTCCCCAGTTCCCCAGTTTCTTCCTGCCTAGAGGTCTTCCCTTATACCTGACCTGTCTTCACTCCTGCTGCAGGCAAACCAGTCCTAGCAACGGTCACTTTTTTGTTTGTTTGAGACAGAGACTTCCTCTGTTGCTCAGGCTGGAGTGCCGTGGTGGGATCTCGGCTCACTGCAAACTCTGCTTCCCATGTTCAAATGATTCTCCTGCCTCAGCCTCCCGAGTGGCTGGGACTACAGGCGCACACCACCACGCCAGGCTAATTTTTATATTTTTAGTAGAGACAGGGTTTCGCCATCTTGGCCAGGCTGGTCTCGAACTCCTGACCTCAGATAATCCGCCCGCCTTGGCCTCCCAAAGTGCTGGGATTACAGGCATGAGCCACCGCGCCCGGCCAACAATGCTAATATGTTTTATGAGCATGGACCCGATCTTCCAATCTGAAATAGAATTTCATTCCTCCCTTACTTTGTATAGTTTTTGGCTCTATAAAATTTCCATACTTTCTTTATTATGTATCCTGTCCCTCCCCCACCGCAAAATGTAAATTTGGTAAGGAACTTTTGATTTGTCCTCTGCTATATCCCAGGGACGGAAAGCAATGAGCACACATTAGGCATCCATTAAATTAATTTCACTTGTTGAATGAATGCGTGAGCGAAGCACTCACAGACTGACCATCAGGGGGCGTCAGAGAAACTGGACAGAGGCGAAATGAAGAAAAAAGAATTACCCCGAGTTTTCAGGTATGGTTCCGCGAGGTTTGAACTCGCTCGGCCACCGTAGTGCTTAGAGGCCGAAAAAGTACAGCCCCTTCCGGGCTCCGCGGTACGGGAAGACAGCTTTGGGATGTCGGAAGATCCTAGAGGTCCCAAGGTAGCTGACTTGCGAAGCTGAGGCTCCAGCCGAGGGCTCCAGGCCTCTGACCGGCCCAGCAGTGAGCGCGGCTGCCCGACGCTTCAGGGCCGGGAGCAGGGAGCGTGAGTCGCCATGGCGACGCCGGCGGGTCTGGAGCGCTGGGTTCAGGACGAGCTGCACTCGGTGTTGGGGCTGAGCGAGCGGCACGTCGCCCAGTTTCTGATCGGTACCGCACAGCGCTGCACCTCTGCCGAGGAGTTCGTGCAGCGCCTACGAGACACTGATACCTTGGATCTCAGTGGGCCGGCCCGGGACTTCGCCCTGAGACTCTGGAACAAGGTGTCGGCAGGGGTGGGGAGGGGCCCTGTGATTCAGACCTCCTTATCTTCCCCTCTACTGACAGGTACCACGAAAGGCAGTGGTAGAAAAGCCAGCTCGGGCAGCAGAGCGAGAGGCCCGGGCCCTGCTGGAGAAGAACCGATCTTATAGGTTACTGGAAGACAGTGAAGAGAGCAGTGAGGAGACTGTGAGTAGGGCTGGAAGCAGCCTCCAGAAGAAACGTAAAAAGCGGAAACACCTCAGGAAGAAGCGTGAGGAAGAAGAGGAGGAAGAGGCTTCTGAGAAAGGGAAGAAGAAAACAGGGTAAGTCAGAAGCAGGGTGAGAGAGGATGGGGTGCCCTTATTTAATCCCCTGGATGGGCTGCAGGGGGAGTAAACAGCAGACAGAGAAGCCAGAGTCGGAAGATGAGTGGGAACGGACAGAGCGTGAACGCCTTCAGGACCTGGAGGAGCGTGATGCCTTTGCTGAGCGGGTTCGACAGCGGGACAAGGATCGGACTCGAAATGTCCTGGAACGGTCAGACAAGAAGGTGAATAGGAGCAGCATGTTCTGTAAATCCCCTCACACCCCTCCATTCTTGTTTTTTCTTCTAGGCTTATGAAGAGGCTCAGAAGCGCCTCAAGATGGCCGAGGAAGACCGGAAGGCCATGGTGAGTCCCAGGGCCTAGGGAGCCAAGATCAGGATGAGGATTCGACTGTCCTTTCCCAACTCAGGTCCCTGAGCTGCGGAAGAAATCTCGCCGAGAGTACCTGGCTAAGCGGGAGCGAGAGAAGCTTGAGGACCTGGAGGCGGAGCTGGCTGATGAGGAGTTCCTTTTTGGGGACGTGGAGCTGAGCCGGCACGAGCGGCAGGAGCTCAAATATAAGCGGCGAGTGCGGGATCTCGCCCGGGAGTACCGGGCAGCTGGGGAGCAGGAGAAGCTGGAGGCCACCAATCGCTACCACATGCCCAAGGAAACCCGAGGACAGGTGAGGTGAAGCGGCGTCTGCTTCAGCCTTGGTTTGAGTCTTCACATATCCCCTCTCTCTGTAGCCAGCCCGAGCTGTGGATCTAGTGGAGGAGGAATCAGGAGCCCCTGGGGAGGAGCAGCGGCGCTGGGAGGAGGCGCGGCTTGGGGCAGCGTCCCTGAAGTTTGGGGCCCGAGATGCTGCCTCTCAGGAGCCCAAGTATCAACTGGTGCTGGAGGAGGAGGAGACCATTGAGTTTGTCCGGGCCACTCAGCTCCAGGGTGATGAGGTAAGAGGGGAGCTGGGAGACTTTCTGAGGAATATTTAGCTCACACCTCCTTCTCTTTCCTTAGGAGCCGTCAGCTCCACCCACTTCAACTCAGGCCCAGCAGAAAGAGTCCATCCAGGCCGTCCGCCGCAGCCTCCCGGTGTTCCCATTTCGAGAGGAGCTCCTGGCTGCTATTGCAAATCACCAAGTCCTCATCATTGAAGGCGAGACAGGCTCAGGGAAGACCACCCAGATCCCGCAGTATCTCTTTGAGGAGGTACAGTCATCTCACCCTTCAGCTTGCCAGGGGGCAAACTTCTTCTTTTTTCTTTGTCATTCAGGGTTATACAAACAAGGGTATGAAGATTGCCTGCACCCAACCCCGGAGAGTGGCTGCCATGAGTGTGGCCGCCCGAGTGGCCCGGGAGATGGGTGTGAAGCTTGGGAATGAGGTGAGATTTCTAGGGAACCGGGGGGTAGAGTCCACACTTGGTTGCTAATGGTTCCCTTGACCAGGTTGGCTACAGCATCCGCTTTGAGGACTGCACATCAGAGCGAACTGTCCTCCGCTACATGACAGATGGGATGCTTCTCCGGGAGTTCCTCTCTGAGCCTGACCTGGCGAGTTACAGGTATCTCTAATCTCTGGCCTTTCTCTCCCTTCAGAAAGCCTCTTCTTTCCCCATTCATCTCCAGGGTTTAGAAAACAACCAGGATAGCAGAGCATTGCTGCCGAGACTTGAAATACCGTGTGAAGACCATTTGAAAACACTTGGAATGCTCAGCTCAGAGGGAGAAACAGGAAGCATCCTGGTTCCCTCTAAATATGTGAAGGCTGTTACATGGAAAGAAGGATCAGATTGTTTTATGTGACCCTACACGACATAGCTAGGAGCCATGGGGAGGTTACAGGGAGACAGATTCCAACTCAATACCAATGGCTGAGTAACCCTCAGAGTGGTGGAGATTGCAGGGCCTGTCAGAGTGGTTGGACTCTGGGTCTTGGCCCTCCACACAAGTCTTGGGTAGCTTGGTCTGTGAATAATGAGCTCTTAGTGCTGGAAATGGCCAAGCAGGGGTTGGTTGAACATGTGTTGAGGGGGAAAAGGGATTCATGAATGTAATGGGGGTGGGGTCAGGCCAGCTGAACAATATGTGCCTTTTTGACTCTTCAGAGGCTGTGAATTTCTGGTCTTGGAAGATCACAGTGGAGCAATTGGACAGATAGGATTTTATCCTTCATATCCCTTGCAAAAGATCTCTAAGAACCCATGGAGAGCCAGCCAGCGCAAGAGTGTCTGATGCAGATGTTTTTGCCCATCGAGCCAGCCTGCTTTGTGGAATGGCTGGGGACTTCACCATCACAGTTAGGGTTAGGCACAAAGAGTTGAGGTCAGGGAGGTGCTTCCCTCATTGCTCTCCTATTCCCTCCCCAGCGTGGTGATGGTGGATGAGGCACACGAAAGGACCCTACACACAGACATTCTCTTTGGATTGATCAAGGATGTTGCTCGCTTCCGACCTGAGCTCAAGGTCCTGGTGGCTTCAGCCACAATGGACACTGCCCGTTTTTCCACCTTCTTTGATGACGCCCCTGTGTTTCGAATCCCCGGACGCAGGTTTCCTGTGGACATCTTCTACACCAAGGTGCCCCCTCAGGGAGGATGGGCTTAAGTCTGCTCCTGTGACCCCATCTCTTTCTGCTCTCCAGGCTCCAGAGGCTGACTACTTGGAAGCTTGTGTAGTATCTGTGTTGCAGATCCATGTGACCCAGCCCCCTGGGGATATCCTGGTGTTCCTGACAGGACAGGTGCCTGACATGGTGGGGAGAGGGGATGATGTGACCCCTGCTGCTCTCCCTACCCTCTATCCAGGAGGAGATTGAGGCTGCCTGTGAGATGCTCCAGGATCGCTGCCGCCGCCTGGGCTCCAAAATCCGGGAGCTCCTGGTGCTGCCCATTTATGCCAATCTGCCCTCTGACATGCAGGCCCGTATCTTCCAGCCCACACCACCTGGGGCACGAAAGGTCAGTTGGAGAAACCCACACTCTTCACCCCTGTGCCAGCCCACACCACCTGGGGCACGAAAGGTCAGTTGGAGAAACCCACACTCTTCACCCCTGTGCTTCCCACAACTAGTAGGGCACGAAAGGTCAGTTGGAGAAACCCACACTCTTCACCCCTGTGCTTCCCACAACTAGTAGTGAA